CCCGTCTCCCTGCGCTTCTCGCCTCCTCCATGCGCAGGAGGCGGTGGGGATCCGAGCCTCAGCCCAGAGGCGGGGGCTCCGGGAGGAGGGTGCCCCGCTGCCCTGTCTAGCAGCCTCACCCAGGCCCTTCCGGAGGTGCCTCTGCAGAAAGGGAGTCACGTCCCCCCTGGGCCTCACCTGGCTTGCAGGGATCAGGGAGGGAGGGCGGGGTGGGCTGGGTGCGGTGGGGAAGGAGCAGGGACTCTGGGTCCCACCCTCGGTTGCGTGGTGCAGCCTTTCCCAAACCAGCTGCCCCAGACTCCAGGCCAGACGCCACTGCCAAGGCTGACGAGCCCAGAGCCGCAAGCCTGCCTCGGTTTCTCGGCGGGGGATCCTCAGAGCCAGTGTTAAGCAAAGAGGCTGCGCCAGCGCCCTTCACACCCCTAGAAGGCTAGGGGAGCAAGGCTAGGTGGGGGCGGGCTGGGGCTGGCCCAGAGGGTAGAGCCCGCCCACTTTCCCTCCCTCCTTCCATTCATGCATGCGTTCATTCAGTCATTCATTCCTCAGCAGTCGCTGAGCTCACTCGCCTTAAGTCCTGGAGATCATCGGAGCGCAGCCGGCCAGGGGCCTGGCGCTCTCCCAGCCTTGGGGCCTGGGTCCCCGGACTCCTGCTCGGGGAGGGCCGCAGGACCGGCGCATTGTGCGCGGCGCGGGGAACGGCCCTTGCCTCCCACGGTGCCCTCCCTCGCTGCGCCGGCACCCGCAGCACCCCTGGCCACCTTCCTGCCGGGTACCCCCCACCCCTGCGCTTCCCAGGGCACCTACGGCGCCCAGGTCCGCGTCCAGGCGGACAGGCCGACCTGCCTCTGTCCCGCCTCCGGCCGACGGGCACACGCCTGGGCAGAGCCGAACTTTCCGGAGCCGCCGCGCAGCGCCCCGCCTCCTGTCCCGGGGCGGTCTCGGTCGCCAGAGGAGCCAGGCCGGGGGCGGGGCGGGGACGGGGCGGGGACACGGCTGCCTCCAGCACACCGCGCGCTGGGCGCTCAGAGCCTCGGGCGCGGCGGGAGCGCAGTTAGAGCCGATCTCCCGCGCCCCGAGGTTGCTCCTCTCCGAGGTCTCCCGCGGCCCAAGTTCTCCGCGCCCCGAGGTCTCCGCGCCCCGAGGTCTCCGCGGCCCGAGGTCTCCGCCCGCACCATGCGGCTGGGCAGGTGAGCCGGGGAAGGAGCGGAGGCGCCGCGGTGCCTCACCTGCCTTTCTGGTTGTTTTTTCCAGTCCTGGACTGCTCTTCCTGCTCTTCAGCAGCCTTCGAGCTGGTAAGTTCAGGGGGTGCTTTGCCATGGGGCGCAAACAGATTTTGCACCTTTTGGGCCATTGCAGATACTCAGGAGAAGGAAGTCAGAGCGATGGTAGGCAGCGACGTGGAGCTCAGCTGCGCTTGCCCTGAAGGAAGCCGTTTTGATTTAAATGATGTTTACGTATATTGGCAAACCAGTGAGTCGAAAACCGTGGTGACCTACCACATCCCACAGAACAGCTCCTTGGAAAACGTGGACAGCCGCTACCGGAACCGAGCCCTGATGTCACCGGCCGGCATGCTGCGGGGCGACTTCTCCCTGCGCTTGTTCAACGTCACCCCCCAGGACGAGCAGAAGTTTCACTGCCTGGTGTTGAGCCAATCCCTGGGATTCCAGGAGGTTTTGAGCGTTGAGGTTACACTGCATGTGGCAGGTAGGACCATCGAGGCGGGGAGAGCTAGGTCCCATCTCTCACAATCTGTTTCCCTCCCCTGCAGCAAACTTCAGCGTGCCCGTCGTCAGCGCCCCCCACAGCCCCTCCCAGGATGAGCTCACCTTCACGTGTACATCCATAAACGGCTACCCCAGGCCCAACGTGTACTGGATCAATAAGACGGACAACAGCCTGCTGGACCAGGCTCTGCAGAATGACACCGTCTTCTTGAACATGCGGGGCTTGTATGACGTGGTCAGCGTGCTGAGGATCGCACGGACCCCCAGCGTGAACATTGGCTGCTGCATAGAGAACGTGCTTCTGCAGCAGAACCTGACTGTCGGCAGCCAGACAGGTAAGGTCCCGGCGCCTGCGTGCTGAGCTGTGTTTAAGTCGGGTTATTTTCCTCTTTCTTGTAGGAAATGACATCGGAGAGAGAGACAAGATCACAGAGAATCCAGTCAGTACCGGCGAGAAAAACGCGGCCACGTGGAGCATCCTGGCTGTCCTGTGCCTGCTTGTGGTCGTGGCGGTGGCCATAGGCTGGGTGTGCAGGGACCGATGCCTCCAACACAGCTATGCAGGTAGAGACGGCCCCATATTGTGGATGTTAGTGTGCTGCCCTGACCATTTTGGTTTGTCCTCCAGGTGCCTGGGCTGTGAGTCCGGAGACAGAGCTCACTGGTGAGTTTGCCGTGGGAAGCAGCAGGTTCTGGGGGGCCCAGGGGAGGCTTGGCTGCCAGCTGTCTTTCAGAGTTTCAAAAAACTTTCAGAAGGCAGAAGTCCCTTGCCTTGAACAACTGTTGTTCCTGGAGACGCAGCGAAGCCCTCGATGGTGCGCACGGCATTTCCTGCAGCCTCCCCTTGGCATGGGATGGCATCCTGGTGTGCACTTTGTCACACTGCGATGGGATTTTCCCAACATGCACAGAAGCAGAGAGACGAGTGCTAGACTCCCGCGCTCCCCAGTGCCCAGCCCCGACCAGGGTGTCCAGGGCGGGTCCAGGCACCGGCGCCCAGCCCCCATGGGGTGTCCGGAGTGGGTCCAGGCACCGGCGCCCAGCCCCCGTGGGGTGTCCAGGGCGGGTCCAGGCACCGGCGCCCAGCCCCCGTGGGGTGTCCAGGGCGGGTCCAGGCACCGGCGCCCAGCCCCCATGGGGTGTCCGGAGTGGGTCCAGGCACCGGCGCCCAGCCCCCGTGGGGTGTGCAGGGCGGGTCCAGGCACCGGCGCCCAGCCCCTGTGGGGTGTCCGGAGCGGGTCCGGGCACCGCCAGCTTCTCTCTGTGGCAGCCACTCCTGCAGCTCTCGTTTGCCCCTCAGTTCCAGGAGCAACATAGATGTGGATTCCTGTCCAATTTGGGAAAAATGTCCACACACGGTCACCCACCTGGCAGGTGCCTCTGGCTGCAAGGGGCGCTGGGCTTCGCAGGCAGGCCAGCCGGGCTCCCCGCCATGGGCCAGGATCCCCTCCGAGCCCTGTTTGCCGCCCAGGAGAAGGGGTTCCCCGGGGACAGTGGGCTCAGGGTGTGCGCAGCCACCACGCTGTGGTGTCACCTGTGGACCCAGGCGAGCTGATGGCCGACCGCAGAAACGCACTTCCAAGGCCAGGTCGGCCCATCCAGATGATGCAGGAACACAGCTTGCTAAAAACACGGCCGGCCTGTTCCCGTCGGAGCCAGTCGAAGTTCCCTGAACAGGCCGCTGTTTCCGAAGCTTTAAACCCTGTGTTTCCACCAAGCTGAGTCCTGAGAAAACCGGCGTCTGCCTGCAGAAGGGAAAGGGGTGCTTCATGTTCCTCTCTCTCCTTCATCTCCCTTCCAAGGCCACGTTTGACCGGAGCTCACCGCCCAGAGCGTGGACAGGGCTTCCGTGAGACGCCACCGTGAGAGGCCAGGTGGCAGCTTGAGCATGGACTCCCAGACTGCAGGGGAGCACTTGGGGCAGCCCCCAGAAGGACCACTGCTGGATCCCAGGGAGAACCTGCTGGCGTTGGCTGTGATCCTGGAATGAGGCCCTTTCAAAAGCGTCATCCACACCAAAGGCAAATGTCCCCAAGTGAGTGGGCTCCCCGCTGTCACTGCCAGTCACCCACAGGAAGGGACTGGTGATGGGCTGTCTCTACCCGGAGCGTGCGGGATTCAGCACCAGGCTCTTCCCAGTACCCCAGACCCACTGTGGGTCTTCCCGTGGGATGCGGGATCCTGAGACCGAAGGGTGTTTGGTTTAAAAAGAAGACTGGGCGTCCGCTCTTCCAGGACGGCCTCTGTGCTGCTGGGGTCACGCGAGGCTGTTTGCAGGGGACACGGTCACAGGAGCTCTTCTGCCCTGAACGCTCCCAACCTGCCTCCCGCCCGGAAGCCACAGGACCCACTCATGTGTGTGCCCACAAGTGTAGTTAGCCGTCCACACCGAGGAGCCCCCGGAAGTCCCCACTGGGCTTCAGTGTCCTCTGCCACATTCCCTGGGAGGAACAATGTCCCTCGGCTGTTCCGGTGAAAAGTTGAGCCACCTTTGGAAGACGCACGGGTGGAGTTTGCCAGAAGAAAGGCTGTGCCAGGGCCGTGTTTGGCTACAGGGGCTGCCGGGGCTCTTGGCTCTGCAGCGAGAAAGACACAGCCCAGCAGGGCTGGAGACGCCCATGTCCAGCAGGCGCAGGCCTGGCAACACGGTCCCCAGAGTCCTGAGCAGCAGTTAGGTGCATGGAGAGGGTATCACCTGGTGGCCACAGTCCCCCTTCTCACCTCAGCAATGATCCCCAAAGTGAGAGGTGGCTCCCCCGGCCCCCACCACCCTCAGCAGCCCCACCCCACTCAACCCTGAGGGTCCCCAGGGTCCTGATGAAGACCTCCGACCCCAGCGCCAGGCTCCTCGGAGCCCAACAGTCCCAAGGGGGCAGTGCTGAGGGGTACAGCCCTGGGCCCTGACCAGCCCCGGCACCTGCCATGCTGGTTCCCGGAATGAATCAGCTGCTGACTGTCTCCAGAAGGGCTGGAAAGGATGCTGCCAGGTGACCCGAGGTGCACTCGCCCCAGGGAGATGGAGTAGACAGCCTGGCCTGGCCCTCGGGACACATTGTCTGCCCCGGGGCTATGGGCAAATGCCCCTCCTTCTTACTTCCCAGAATCCCCTGACATTCCCAGGGTCAGCCAGGACCTGTTACAGCCCTGGTCACTTGGAACTGACAGCTGTGTGAGGCCTGCACTTCTCAGACCCAGACTTAGAACAAAAGGAGGAGTGAGGACTCAAGGCTACAATGAGGTTCCAGTACTTGTTACAAGAAATTGGTTTTCTGCAAAAAAAGTCCCTACCTGGGCCTTTAGGTGAATGTGGGATCCACTCCCGCTTTTAACATGAAAGCATTAGAAGATGTGTGGTGTTTATAAAAGAACAGTTGTCATCACCGGGCATTGATTGGCAGGGACAAGGAGCTGCTTGGGTGTGGAAAGTTGGGGCGTTGGAAAGTGGGCTGTGGTGCCCATTTGCAGTGACTGTGAAGTGACTCCAGGACGGACCTGCGGGGGCACCCAGAGATCCTAAGCCCCAGGACTGAGGGTCGTGCATCACCACTCGGGTGTCCCGGGAGGTGCCCTGGGCCCGGGGACCTCACAGGCAGGACGGCGACACTAATGCAGGGAGAGGGAGTCTGGCCCCAGCTTTTCCTATCAGAGGCGATTTTCCTTCACCAGGGGATGGGCAGGAAAGAGGCAGGGGCCCCAGAAGCTTCTGTCCCTCATGCCTGAGGGCACGGGGGACACTTGGAGGCTGCTGTCACCACTGTGCGTCCAAGGCCATGCTCTCTGCGGGTCAGTGCCTGAGTCTCGCCTCCCTGCTGGTCCCTGAAGCCCCCTCAGAAGCCCTGCCTGTCACGTCGGCATTTGTGAGACCTACCCTGTAACGCCTGCCCCTCTCAGCCCAACATCAGCTTCCTCTTTCTCCCTTGCTGTAGACAGGCTGGATTCCAGTGTTGGGACAGCCATCTCCAGAAACCTGACTTAAGAGAGTAAGATGCAAATCGTGCCTGTATCCAGTGGCTTCGGTGGGTGCAGGGAGTCTTGGGCACAGCCAGCTCAGCTGTCTGTGGTATGAGCAGGAACAGGTGCCACTCCTGCTCAGGGGACCCTGCCCTACACCAGGCTGTTCCGTCCCCCTGGAGGACATGGGGCCAGGTCTGGAGGCATTTTGGGTTGTCACAGCTGGGGGCTGTTCCTCGGCTTCAGCGGGTGGAAGCCTCAGATGCTGTTCAACATCTTCTGGACACGGGAGGCCCCGACAGAGAGAAGCGTCCACCCGCAAGTCCACAGTCTGAGGTCTCCCCTCAGAGACCCTGCCCTGCACACCCACCTCCAGCCAAAGGTCCTGCCTGCCCCAGGGCTCAGGGGAACCTTGCCGGTCTGTGGAACAGGAGAGGGGACTCTCGCCAGCTGCACCACCCTGCACGTAGTAGGTGTGCGGTAAACATCCACCAGGGAGGCTCCATTCAAGGCTGGCAGATGGGGCGGTCCATCCCTAGGGCAGGTGACAGAAGGGAAAAGGCTGCCTGCTGGCCCCCGAGCCAGGTAGCACATGCTTGTGCCTCAGTTTCCCCTCCTGTAAAGTGAGGCGCTGGATCCAGGTTCTGTCTACTGGGCTCTGCAGCTTGGACGCTCCTAAGACCAAGCGACCCACCCTGGGGAGGGCAGCTATGGCTTTGGAATAGCTGTCCAGGCCCGGGTGCCTCCAAGACGGCCACCACACCCTGCCTGTGCTGCAGGGGTGCAGGGGTAAGGGGCAAGACTCCAGAGGCCTCCTCTCTGCATCTCCTTGTCTTCAGTGGCCGGAGGTGAGGCCTGAGCTCAGGGGAGGGGCTTCTGCCACGAACCCTATGGCGGGGCACAGCACACTTTTCCCAGGGAGGACCCCTGGGCCCCCTGCATTATCCCCAGCGGAGTGTGGGGTCACCTTCCAAGAGCGACATTGAGAAGCTCCAGCTCTAGGAGTGTGCAGACTCTTAACCAGGCAGGCCCAGGCCCTGGGGCACACAAAGGCGGGGCCTGCTCTCCCCAGCTGCCCCTGCCAATGGGGGCTGGACTGTCCTACCCTCCTCCCTTCTACCTCCCCACTGTCTTCCCTCTCCACTGTCACCACTGCCTCCCTCTTCCACTGTCCTCCATGCACTGCCCTCCCTCCACCTTCCCCCACCCCCACCACTCCCCATGCTGTCCCCAGGCTCCCCCCGCTCTCCCCCCTCCCCACTGTCCCCCTCCCCATGCTGTCCCCAGCTCACCCCGCTCTCCCCCCTCCCCACTGTCCCCCTCCCCATGCTGTACCCAGCTCACCCCGCTCTCCCCTCTCCCCACTGTCCCCCCTCCCACTCCCCATGCTGTCCCCAGCTCACCCTACATGGACTTGGCGATGTCCTTCCATGGCTCACCGGTCTGAATTTCCATGATGAGCCGGGCCTGCAGCTTTGCTCCCCTATCCCTGCCCAGGCTGCAGCCATCCATGCAGGGAGCGAGCTCCAGCACCTGCGGAGTCCTTCCGTGGGGGCCTCTCCGTGCCACAGCAGCCAGGGACCTCAGGTGCCTGTGCATGACACCACCGCCCATCCTCATCCTGAGCCAGCCTCTCAGGATCAGGACTTGGTTTGGCGGCGTTAACCTTAGAGCCTGCAAGGGGCTTCCTCCTGGTGGGTCTGGCCGTAGCCTGGGGAGGCCACAGCTCCAGGCCACTCCAGACCTCCCTTCCTCTGGGCCTTCCATGTGGTGGCAACCACCGCAGCTGTAAGGGAGGGAAAATGGAGCGTTTGTTCTCGGGCTGGGCTGGGGTCTGGGGGAAGCCATGGGCGTGAAGACTGGGGTATTATTTGATGGAGAAGCGGCCACTCCTGGAGACCGGCGGCAAACACAGAAGCACAGCGTGGAAGGTGCTGGTGTCAGCCCACACGGGTGATGGGGTCAGACTCAGGAGTCACACTCAGGAGTCACCAGGCTCAAAGGGCCCAGGCACCGCAAGTCCTGCTCAGCCCCAGACACAATGCATTCCTGTTGCCCTCGCCCTCAGCCAGGCCCCACGCAGGCCAGGGAGCACTGGCAAAGCTTGGCAACCCTCTGGGGGCCAGCCTTCATCCAGGCCGAAGGTGGTCAGTGGCCCACCATGGCCCAGGTAGAAAACTCACGGATTAAGATTTCATGCCCGACTCCAAAGGCAAGAGACTTTATTATTTTATTTTTTTTGAGCCAGAGTATCGCTCTGTCACCTAGGCTGGAGTGCAATCTCTGCTCATTGCAACATCTGCCTCCCGGACTCAAGCAATTCTGCCTCAGCCTCCCAAGTAGCTGGGATTACAGGTGTGCGCCACCATGCCCAGGTAATTGTTGTATTTTTAGTAGAGACAGGGTTTCACCATGTTGGTCAGGCTGGTTTCAAACTCCTGACCTCAAATGATCTGCCCACCTCGACCTCCCAAAGTGCTGGGATTACAGGTGCGAGCCACCGCACCTGGCTACCAGACACTTCAGAGTTACAGGTTAGTTTTTCTTTTTCTTTTATTTTTTTTTTTTGGCGGAGGTGCAGGGGGAGTTAAACAAACAAACAAAATAAACAGGCCGGGTGCGGTGGCTCATGCCTGTAATCCCAGCACTTTAGGAGGCCTAGGTGGGTGGATCACGAGATCAGGGGTTCAAGACCAGCCTGGCCGAGATGGTAAAACCCCGTCTCCACTAAAAATACAAAAATTGGCCAGGCACGGTGGCTCACACCTGTAATCCCAGTACTTTGGGAGGCTGAGGTGGGCAGATCACCTGAGGTCAGGAGTTCAAGACCAACCTGACCAACATGGAGAAACCCCATCTCTACTAAAAATACAAAATTAGCCAGGTGTGGTGGTGCATGCCTGTAATTCCAGCTACTCGGGAGGCTGAGGCAGGAGAATTGCTTGAACCCAGGAGGCAGAGGTTGCAGTGGGCCAAGATGGCGCCATTGCACTCCAGCCTGGGAACAAGAGCGAAACTCTGACTAAAAAAGAAAGAAAGAAAGAAAAAAATTAGTTGGGCACGGTGGCAGGCGCCTGTAATCCCAGGTACTCAGGAGGCTGAGGCAGGAGAATTGCTTGAACCCGGGAGGCAGAGGTCGCAGTGAGCCGAGATTGCACCACTGCCCTCCAGCCTGGGTGACAGAGCAAGACTCCGTCTCAAAAAAAAAAAAAAAAAAAATTGGATACATTGTAATACCTCAAATACTTGTAAGTGAAGCACCCCAGTTCCCATAGAGCTGCCGCACTCAGAGGCTTCTGTAACCTGCCTGCTCCCAGCATTCTATTTAGGGTCTGGTATGTCCAGAATTTGCAGACACAGCAATTCCTGCAGCAGCAGTGCACCATGTGGAAGGGGCCCCATGACCAGCCCACTGTGAGCTCACACGTGATGACTGAGGCTTCTTCACACAGCAGGGCTCTGGGTGTGATACCCAGGGCACACGCGTTTGCACAGGCACAGGCCACACAAGTTCTCACATGCTCAGCCCCATAAGCCGTGCTGGACAGGCATGGCCATTTACACCCAGGATCCTGCTGAGAACAGCAACCAACTCACCACCCTCGCATCATGATCCTTGCCACACAGGGGCTCTGGTGGCTTTGGTGGCCTGGGCTGTGGCTCTGCTGCCAGCCACCTTGAGTGAAGATCCGGGTTCTCTGGGTGCTACTCAGCTGCTATGTGGGGAGCTGGCCCCTGGGGTGATGAGGGCCCTTCCCAACCCGCCCTCAGCCCTTGGACAGCCAGGATCACCCGGGGCTGTCTGCATACAGACTTCTCAGGGGAGTTCTCAGCTTGGACCCTTATCTCCCCAGAATCCTGGAACCTGCTCCTTCTGCTCTCGTGACTGACTGTGTTCTCTATGCAACTTCCAATAAAACCTCTTCATTTGAAAGGAAAAAAGTCTGCATTATCTGTTTAGGAAGGGAGAGAGT